CTAGGCCACAGGAAGAACCAATTTGTTTTATAGACATCTTACAGAGACAGCATTCACAGTTTATCTAGAGTCTGGCCTCAGAGAATATGTACTCCACTGGCAGCAGGAGAAACAAATACACAGGAAAATACAGTGTAGCACAGAACAGGAGCTGAGGGTGAATGGAGATGCTCAGAAACACCTGCACTAAAAATTTGCTGAAAAAGGTAAAACGTGTCAAGCAGCACTGCCTCTGGAAGCCAGAAAAATTACATTTTTTGATAACAGATCCTAAGCCTGGATGCTGGAGGTGCTTAAAAATGTGCATTGTGGGCCGGGTGCAGTGGCTTAAGCCTGTAATCCTAGCACTTTGGGATCTGAGGAGGGAGGATCACTTGAGCTCAGGAGTTTGAGACCAGCCTGGCCAATATGGCAAAACCCTGTCTCTACTAAAAATACAAAAAGTAGCCGGGCATGGGGCGAGCACCTGTAATCCCAGTTATTCAGGAGCTGAGGCAGGAAAATCACTTGAACCTGGGAGGCGAAGGTTGCAGTGAGCCAAGATCCTGCAACTGCACTCCAACCTGGGTGACAGAGTGAAACTCCGTTTCAAAAAAAAAGTGCATTGTGTCTGGTTTTCTTTCCATTCATACGTTTATTTGACTCTGTAGTAAAATCTCCTCCTCCTCCATGTACCCATATTCATGCAAGCAAATGTTAGCAAACTGCCACAGTAGCATTTTAATTAGTGCTCATCTTTCTCTCTTCACCACATTAAAATCTTTTCCCATTGTGTTCTGCTGATATTTCTATTATGATAAAAGACTTAAGACAAGTGACTATATAGAAATACGTATATACACACAAGAATGAAAGAGATAAACAGTAAGGGAGGTAGGGCAGGAATTTTTCTTCAACGTGTACAATTCAATGTACTTTCAGTTTTCATTTCAGCCTTCCTCAGTGGTTTCTGCCCAGCAACTGATGAGAAACATCACCTCTGAGCCAATCAAAAAACTTATTCTTCCAAAGAGAGATTGTTATTATTCCTCACGATGACCCGACAGTCTCTGCTTTCTTTTTCCTTTCTTCCAGAAGGAGATTTAACCATAGTAGAAAGAATGGAGAACTATTAACTGCCTTTCTTCTGTGGGCTGTGATTTTCAGAGGGGAATGCTAAGAGGTGAGTGGGGGAAGTCGATTAGAGCCTGGTTCTCCTTTACATCCCTCCCCACCTCCCTCTGCAGATCTTGTTCTCAGAGGCCATTCCCAGACCCACAGCAAGAGGGATTATGGCTGCAGGCCTCATGCTCCTTTGTTTTGGAAGAAACTGTTGAGGAGTTAGTATTTACTGAGCAGCTAATATGTTCCCGTCACTATTGTAACTCATAATAATTATTGTTAAGTAATACACGAAAAGTTTTAAATTTAAAGCATTCCAATATTTTAAAAGTAAAGGGAACAAAAGGCCAAGTGTCCCTTCACTCACTAACCTCTGATCTTCAGATTAGCATGCGTCTTTTTTGAGTTTTTCAGGCATTTACATAAATAGTTATGCAGAAATGGATAGCTTTGCTTCTGTTCTTCAATTGAATCTTTAGTATAGTTGTGCAAGGTGTTTTTTGATCACTTAGTGTGTCTCCGTTATCTAGGTTCATGACAACAAATCAACTCTTTTTACCTGCTGCATTGAATTCCCTCCGAGGGATGAGCCGTCATTCCTCTAAGCAGTCTCCTGATGGGTGGCTGGTTCAGTTGGTTACCATTTTTATACTTTAAAAATAGTGCTGCAGTGTCATTCTCACAGAGGCTTCTGTCTGCACCCATGCAAGTACTTTGCTCGACTTGACATCAGGAAGTGGAACTGCTGGGCCAACTGTGCAATTCTAAATTTCACACTTCATGATATTGTATAAGTAAATAAAGTTGCAATGGTTTTGTCCCATGTCTGAGACCAAAGAGCTTGTGAATCTTAGAGCCTTTACTTATTGCTTACCCTCTTTGTGTCCCTAACCCTTATATCATGGGCCTGGCCCCTTGTGGGTGCTTGGTAAATATTTGTTGAATGACTTTATGAAGGGAAGAAAGAAAAGGTAAGTAAGGCCTGGTCTTATTTGCAGCTCTGTGATCACTAGCCTTGGATTAAATGTGGTGGGTTCAGCCCCTGACTGACTTCAGGTCCCCCACCAAGCAGTCTTCCTTAATCCTACCAGGAGTCCACTAGGCCATGAGTTGACCATGGTGATGGCCAAGAGTTGGGGCTTTGAGGAGTCCACAGTGTGGGACACCCACAGCGGTCGACCCCGGTGGAACCAGGGAGCCCAGTGAAGAGTGTCCTGCATGAATCAGAGGGGGATTGTGGTGGGTTGGACTTGGCAGGGGAAGTTTGGGGAAGTCATAGGATTCTGAATATTGTTAAACAGTACAGTGAGGATTTTCTGATCGAATAACAGATGTGCATTTCACATAGACATGTTTTTACAGGTGATTTTCAATGTTGGGACTCAAAGGTGAAGACACTGAAGGACAGAATTTTTGGCAGAGGAAAGATCTTCTTCGGTCACCATACTTGAGTTAGCTCTAGGGAAGTGGAGGTTTCCATTTGGAATTCTATAGCTTCTTCCAGGTCATAGTGTCTGCCCCCCACCTTCCAGTATCTCCTGATATGCAGCATGAATGAAAATGGCAAGTTTCCTGGCCTTCCTTCTGCTCAACTTTCGTGTCTGCCTCCTTTTGCTTCAGCTGCTCATGCCTCACTCAGGTAGGGAACAATTCCACGCTTGTTTCTGAAGCCCTCTGACAGATCCTCCCCCTTGTGCCTACAGCTCAGTTTTCTGTGCTTGGACCCTCTGGGCCCATCCTGGCCATGGTGGGTGAAGACGCTGATCTGCCCTGTCACCTGTTCCCGACCATGAGTGCAGAGACCATGGAGCTGAAGTGGGTGAGTTCCAGCCTAAGGCAGGTGGTGAACGTGTATGCAGATGGAAAGGAAGTGGAAGACAGGCAGAGTGCACCGTATCGAGGGAGAACTTCGATTCTGCGGGATGGCATCACTGCAGGGAAGGCTGCTCTCCGAATACACAACGTCACAGCCTCTGACAGTGGAAAGTACTTGTGTTATTTCCAAGATGGTGACTTCTATGAAAAAGCCCTGGTGGAGCTGAAGGTTGCAGGTGAGCCTCCAGGTTTTGTTCTGAGAACATTTTCAAGAATTTAGGCTAATTCATCCTTCCACAGCACTGGGTTCTGATCTTCACGTTGATGTGAAGGGTTACAAGGATGGAGGGATCCATCTGGAGTGCAGGTCCACTGGCTGGTACCCCCAACCCCAAATACAGTGGAGCAACAACAAGGGAGAGAACATCCCGACTGTGGAAGCACCTGTGGTTGCAGACGGAGTGGGCCTGTATGCAGTAGCAGCATCTGTGATCATGAGAGGCAGCTCTGGGGAGGGTGTATCCTGTACCATCAGAAGTTCCCTCCTCGGCCTGGAAAAGACAGCCAGCATTTCCATCGCAGGTCAGTACCTGCTTGGCCTCAGGTTTTCTGAGGCCCCCATGACCCACAGCCGTTGCCTTCACAGACCCCTTCTTCAGGAGCGCCCAGAGGTGGATCGCCGCCCTGGCAGGGACCCTGCCTGTCTTGCTGCTGCTTCTTGGGGGAGCCGGTTACTTCCTGTGGCAACAGCAGGAGGAAAAAAAGACTCAGTTCAGAAAGAAAAAGAGAGAGCAAGAGTTGAGAGAAATGGCATGGAGCACAATGAAGCAAGAACAAAGCACAAGAGGTAGCTGACCTTGGGAGTTTATCTGAGCCCCTACAGTTCATTATTATTTCTGCTTATTTTCCAGTGAAGCTCCTGGAGGAACTCAGTAAGTTCCCATTCCCCCAGAGACCCAGGCATTGATGCATCTTCCCCTGTTCCTTCCGTTGCAGGATGGAGAAGTATCCAGTATGCATCTCGTAAGTGCCTCTGACATTTTCTCTGAATTTGACAGGTGACATCTCTATCTTTTTTTCATTGTAGGGGGAGAGAGACATTCAGCCTATAATGGTGAGTGAACCTGATGCTCTCTGAGTTTGCTGCCTTTTCCTTATCTGTGTCTCCTTCCTTTCAGAATGGAAAAAGGCCCTCTTCAAGCCTGGTGAGTAAATCACTGTGTGTTCCCTGGACCAATAGAGATTCATTTGTTTATCCCCATTTTTCAGGTGAGGAAATGCTTCAGATGAGGCTCCACTTTGTTAAATAAATTGGATGTATGGAAAAATAGACTGCAGAAAAGGGGAACTCATTTAGCTCATGAGTGGTCGAATGAAGGTTGAAAATTAACCTCTGAGTATAAAGCATTAGTGGGCAGAGTGAATATGGGGAGGGAAACAAGAAAAACGTAGAAAGGATCCTTGCTGCTTCCTGAGGCCGCGTCAGGGTATTGGGTTAGGCAGAGATGCTGAGGCAACCCTCATTTCACCCTCCTCTTCCCCTCTGGACACAAGATACCTGATACCTGGGGCTTTCTCTCCTGACATCGATGAGAGAGTCACATTTAGGGCAGACTAGGGACACCAGGCTTTGGACTCAGACCTCCTCAGCATGGCCCAGGCCTTGCATGCTGAGGCTCTGAAATCCAGGAAAAATGGTTGACCTCATGGACACTTCCTCAAACTCTCTGCAGCGGATGTGATTCTGGATCCAAAAACAGCAAACCCCATCCTCCTTGTTTCTGAGGACCAGAGGAGTGTGCAGCGTGCCAAGGAGCCCCAGGATCTGCCAGACAACCCTGAGAGATTTAATTGGCATTATTGTGTTCTCGGCTGTGAGAGCTTCATATCAGGGAGACATTACTGGGAGGTGGAGGTAGGGGACAGGAAAGAGTGGCATATAGGGGTGTGCAGTAAGAATGTGCAGAGAAAAGGCTGGGTCAAAATGACACCTGAGAATGGATTCTGGACTATGGGGCTGACTGATGGGAATAAGTATCGGACTCTAACTGAGCCCAGAACCAACCTGAAACTTCCTAAGCCCCCTAAGAAAGTGGGGGTCTTCCTGGACTATGAGACTGGAGATATCTCATTCTACAATGCTGTGGATGGATCGCATATTCATACTTTCCTGGACGTCTCCTTCTCTGAGGCTCTATATCCTGTTTTCAGAATTTTGACCTTGGAGCCCACGGCCCTGACTATTTGTCCAGCGTGAAAAGAAGAAGAGAGTTCCTCCAATTCTGACCGAGTGCTGATCATTCCCTAGAGACACCAGTAACCCCGGGCTTAGCTAACGAAAGTGGGGAGCCTCAGGCTGAAGTAACTTTTCTCTGCTTCTCCCTGCCCAGCTCAGAGCTGAGGGCCTCCCCCTCCACAGCAACCAATCACAACCATAAAGCTACAAGCACGCACTGAAGCACTTTACTGATACTCATTCAATTATTCATATGACAGTTGTTTGAGTTTGGTACCATCTTATTTTCCCCTTATACAGATAAGGAAACTGGGGTGCAGAAAAGTGAATTGACTACAAAGTAGACATGACTAGTTAACAACACAGCTGGGATCTAAACAGCAATAACTAACATTAATGGAGAACTTAAAATGCTCTGAGTGCTGTGTTATGAGCTTTGGTGGATGTCACTCCTTTAATCCTCGCAACACCCTGTCGGGTAGTCTCATTTAGCAAGTATGGAAGTTGAGGCAGGGCAACATTAAGCAACTTACATAACTCATGCAGTAATTTCTGCAGTTGGGAGATGTTCAGCTTCAGTCCCCGGCCCTATGGCCGTTCTTTTCCACCCTGTTTCTTCCCCCATAGGAAGAACCCACCTGTAGCCCTGAGGTTCTTTTCCCAGGATGGCTCCAGGATAAGGATCACTGTAGGTGGTTGTGGAGTTGACACCCCTGTTGACTCCTTCCCAGCTGATTGTCAGAGCCTTAGACCCAGCACGCCTTGGATTAGCTCTGCAGAGTGTCTTGGTTGAGAGAATAACCTCACCGTACCCACATGACACGTGATTTGGAAAGAGACTAGAGGCCACACTTGATAAATCATGGGGAACAGATGTGTTCCACCCAACAAATGTGATAAGTGATCATGCAGCCAGAGCCAGCCTTCCTTCAATCAAGGTTTCCAGGCAGAGCAAATACCCTAGAGATTCTCTGTGATATAGGAAATTTGGATGAAGGGAGCTAGAAGAAATACAGGGATTTTTTTTTTTTTTTAAGATGGAGTCTTACTCTGTTGCTAGGCTGGAGTGCAGTGGTGCGATCTCAGCTCCCTGCAACCTCCACCTCCTGGGTTCAAACAATTCTCCTGCCTCAGCCTCCCGAGTACTGGGAATATAGGTGCACGCCACCACACCCAACAAATTTTTGTACTTTTAGTACAGATGAGGGTTCACTATGTTGGCCAGGATGGTCTCGATCTCTTGACCTCATGATCCACCCACCTCGGTCTCCCAAAGTGCTGGGATTACAGGCTTGAGCCACCGGGTGACCGGCTTACAGGGATATTTTTAATCCCGTTATGGACTCTGTCTCCAGGAGAGGGGTCTATCCACCCCTGCTCATTGGTGGATGTTAAACCAATATTCCTTTCAACTGCTGCCTGCTAGGGAAAAACTACTCCTCATTATCATCATTATTATTGCTCTCCACTGTATCCCCTCTACCTGGCATGTGCTTGTCAAGTTCTAGTTGTTCAATAAATTTGTTAATAATGCTGACTCTTCAACTTGGCTTTTTCTAGACTCTAATA